TGGCTCACACCTGTAATCCCAGCACTTTGGGAGGCCAAGGCAAGCAGATCACCTGAGGTCAGGAGTTCGAGACCAGCCTGACCAACACGGAGAAACCCTGTGTCTATTAAAAATACAAAATTAGCCGGGTGTGGTGGTGCATGCCTGTAATCCCAGCTACTCGGGAGGTTGAGGCAGGAGAATCACTTGAACCTGGGAGGTGGAGGTTTCAGTGAGCTGAGATTGTGCCATTGCACTCCAGCCTGGGCAAGAAGAGCGAAACTCAGTCTCAAAATAAATAAACAAATAAATAAATAAAGTGCACTTCTCTCTCTCTCTTTCTTTCTTTCTTTTTTTTTCTTTTTTCTTTTGAGATGGAATCTCGTTCTGTCACTCAGGCTGGAGTGCAGTGGCGCAAACTCGGCTCACTGCAAGCTCCACCTCCCGTGTTCACGCCATTCTCCTGCCTCAACCTCCGGAGTAGCTGGGAGTACAGGTGCCCGCCACCTCGCCCGGCTAATTTTTTGTATTTTTAGTAGAGACGGGGTTTCACCGTGTTAGCCAGGATGGTCTTGATCTTCTGACCTTGTGATCCACCCGTCTTGGCATCCCAAAGTGCTGGGATTACAGGCATGAGCCACCGCGCCCGGCCAAGTGCACTTCTTTTTCAGTAAAAACAGTTGGCTGACTTCAAGGACATGTGAATTAAGTAGCATTACGTATAGTTCCTAGACAGGGGAAAAAGCCAAACTGGTGGAACCACTGGATAATGACTGAGGTTTGGGAAACTGAGGCTGGATGAGAAGGTTCCAGAGGCCTACCCTAAATCAGGAAGCAGCTGCGCTTGGTAGAAATAGTGTCTGTTTGGTCTGTTTGGTAGGAGGCCTGCCTCCCATTGAGCCAACAATAATCCTGTTGACATAACCCTGTTGATCAAAGCGATCCCCTGACTGCTCTGGGCCAGTTCCTTTGGCTCCTGGTGGAATGCACTCAGAGAATCCGGATCCGGTCAGTATAAAAGGTCTGGTCCCGCAGTGGGGGAGCCACATCCTGGAAGAGTGGCCTAGGACAGCTCCTCTCCTGCCAGAGCTAGGCAGGCGCCGAAGTAGCCGCATGGCCCCGTCAGAAGACCCCAGGGACTGGAGAGCCAACCTCAAAGGCACCATCCGTGAGACAGGCCTGGAGACCAGCTCCGGTAAGAGGCGGCAAAGGGACCCCAGCCCCACAGTGCTAACTTTTGGTCTTTTCCTCTCTTCTAGGTGGGAAGCTGGCTGGCCATCAGAAGACCGTCCCCACGGCTCACCTGACTTTTGTTATTGACTGCACCCACGGGAAGCAGCTCTCCCTGGCAGCAACCGCATCACCACCCCAAGCCCCCAGTCCCAATCGAGGGCTTGTCACCCCACCAATGAAGACCTACATCGTGTTCTGTGGGGAAAACTGGCCCCATCTGACTCGGGTGACCCCCATGGGTGGGGGATGCCTTGCCCAGGCCAGGGCCACCCTGCCGCTCTGCAGAGGGTCTGTGGCCTCAGCTTCCTTCCCAGTCAGCCCGCTCTGCCCCCAGGAGGTTCCCGAGGCTAAGGGGAAACCCGTGAAGGCTGCGCCTGTGAGGTCTTCAACTTGGGGAACAGTCAAGGACTCACTGAAAGCCCTCTCCTCTTGTGTCTGTGGGCAGGCCGATTAGCTGGAAGGGCCGGGCTCTGATGCCCAGAGGCTGCAATTCCCAGGGCCTGGCCCTGCTTCCCCAGCTAAGCAGGAGTCTTTTGTGCTTGAGCCAAGGAAACATCATTAGATCCGCTAAGGGGCATCTGAAACATCCGTCGAGTGGCAGAGGCAGGATAAGTCACCTGCACATGAAGAGACTCATTCATTCATACAGCAAATATTACTGGTACATCTTCCACATGCCAGGCCCTGCAAAGTGCTGGGGAGATACCATGGTTTTCCTGGAGCTGGTATTTTTGGGGTGGAGGGAACCCACCCTGAATAAATAAAGTAACCCAATAAATAAAGAAGATGATTTTGAACAGCGATGAATGCTCTGCAGGAACTGAAACAGGATGCTAGAGGGAGAGTGATTGGGGTGAAGACCTTTCCTGATGCAGTGCTTGGTAAGGGCCTCTCTGCGCAGGCAACAAAGTGTGATCTAAAAGATGAGAAGGGGCCAGCCCTGAGAAAATCCACCCTCCCCAGGGCCACCTGCTGTCATCTTACCCCAGGGCAGGCCAGAGCAGTGGTCAGAATGCCCCAGCATGACGGGGAGGGGCAACGGGTTTCTTGCTGCCATCTTGGCTCAGAGGCGAGTGTGTAGGTCACTGCAAAGGCAGGGGATACCACGTGGGGAGACTCGAGGGCCATGCCAGTTGGGGCTGGGAGGCTCAGGGAAGTTGGCTCCAGGAGACTCCATCCCATAAGGCAGCCCAGGTGGGACCTGGGGATCTGAGATGGGAAATAAGGGGATCTGGCTTCTCAAAAGGGAGGGAGGTACTCAAAAATAGAGTATCATGTTTGAACGAATGAAAACAAGACATGTTATTTATTGAGCATCTACTGCATACCAGGCTCATGCTGCCCTCTAGGGATAGCAAAAAAAAAAAAAAAAGGTGGGGGGAGGAGGTTCACCCCTCAGGGCAATCGTGTTCCCTGAGCAGGAGGTGGAGTTACTGGTGTGGGTGTGAAGGTGTCTGTGAGTCTAAGGCATGCACAGCACTGTGAGAAACCCTAAAGCAACCTATTTAAGGAAGTCAGTCTCAAAGCTCCCAGATAAAAATCACTGGGTTTTTCTGTATTTATTTTAGAGACAGAGTCTCACTCTATCACCCAGGCTGGAGTGCAGTGGAACAATCACAGCTCACTGCAGCCTCAAACTCCTGGGCTCAAGTGATCCTCCTGCCTCAGCCTCCCGAGTAGCTGAGACTATAGGTGCACCACTACGCCCAGCTTGACTTCTTTTAGTAGAGAAGAGGTCTCACTGTGCTGCCCAGGCTGGTCTTGAACTCCTGGCCTCAAGCTATCCTCCCGCTTCAGCTTCCCTAAGTGCTTGGATTATAGGTGTGAGCCACCGTATCTGGTCATTAATTTATTCAATGACTATTTTACTAGGTTCCTACAAATACTAGCTGCTAACATTTAACATGTAATTGACCATTTACTCTGTGTCAGAGAAACAACATGGGCACTGTATTTGTGACCATTTTATAGATTAGAGAGCTGAGGCACAGAGAGGTTGAAGAATGGACTCAAAGTTCCATAGACTGGTACCATTGAGATTAGAACTCAGGCAAGTCTGGTGCCCATATTCTTGCTTGTAACTGTAAGGTATATACCCTCTCATCCTGGTAGCGTCTCTTCTAGGCAGAGGGGACACACAGAGGATAAATGTAACCCTGTCCTCAAGGAGCTCACAGCCAGGTGGGGGAGGCCAGAAAGAAAGCACACAATTGCCATAGCTTCTGAGAAGTGCAACAGTAAGGGCAACACAGAATGATGCTGGAGGACAACCAGCCCACTCTAGAGAGAGGAGATCAGGGAGGACTTCCTGCAGGAAGTGATGCCGAAAATGAGATCTGACCGGTGACTAAGCTATACAAAAGGGTGGGGTGGGGGAGCAAGTGGGGAGTGCTCTGGGCAGAAGGACCAGTCGTTCAGTCTGGCTAGGGTAATTGTCATTCATTCATTTATTCACCAAGTATTTATTGGGCATCCACTGAATGCCAGGCTTTGGGCTAAACCATGAGATGGAGCAATGAATAAGACAATGAGGCCCAGCCACAAAATAGTTTATCCTCTAGTTGGGGGAGACAGGCAATGCACACACACAAAACAAACAGATCAGAAAGGTGGCAGGAGGCCAGGCGCGGTGGCTCATGCCTGTAATCCCAGCACTTTGGGAGGCCAAGGAGGGGGAGGCGGGGGGAGATCACCTGAGGTCAGGAGTTCGAGACCAGCCTGGCCAACTTGGCGAAAACCCGTCTCTACTAAAAATATAAAAATTAGCTGGGCGTGGTGGTGGGCACCTATAATCCCAGCTACTTGGGAAGCTGAGGTGAGAGAATTGCTTGAACCTAGAAGGCAGAGGTTGCAGTGAGCCGAGATCTCGCCACTGCACTCCGGCCTGGGTGACAGAGCAAGAGCAAGACTGTCTCAAAAAAAAACCAAAAAAGTAAAAAGAAAAGAA